GCGTACTGAGATGCAGACCTACTATTTTGGGAACAATTTGTTTTTGTTGTTGAAACCCAGAATGCAATTCTTCTTTTTACCTTTATTTTGCTTAAAAAGTTATTCCATAATTATAAACTGCGTAAAACTAGAAGAATGCCCTTGCACTCAACTAAAACTGACAGGTGTTTTACCTTTCCAGTCAGGCACATTGAAGGCCTTGTGACTTTATTGATTTTTGTTTTTTAAAGGGAGGACCTGCCAATTTATTAATCTTAATAGAGCTGTAACAGGAGAGTATAAATAAAAAGATAGTTCAGAGAAAATTTACTGAAATTAAGTTTGGATTAAAATCATCTGGCTCTTTTAAGGAAAAGGGACATTAACCAAAAGTGGCGTTAACTATCAACAATATTTATGATTCTCTCACTCAGTAGATACATAATGACGTCTGGCAAATTGTTTAACTTCCGTGGAACAATCCCCTCATATGTAAAATCAGGAGGTTGGACTACATTGTAAGTGTCCTTTTGTTTCCACCTCTTCGTGACCGAATGTGGGGTGAGGAAGGGGCAAAAAAGCGATCCCGGTCTTGGCTCCTTCTTCCGGCACGGGCCGGAGCTGACACCCCCACGGAAAACCGCACAGCGCCTCCGCTCTTTCTCCACGGGCTGAGGGATCAATGCACTTCCGCATAGGCCTAGGGCCCCACGCTCCGCGATCAGCGCCGGAAGCGCACGGCATGCTGGGATTTGTAGTCCTCCACCTGTGGCCGGCAGGCGTTTAGAACGCGAGGTCTAGTTGGCATTCTGGGATACATAGTTCCTGGGCGGGTGGGGGCGGATTCGTTGGTGTAATCTCTTTTCGGCTTAAAGAGCCAGAAGCGACACCACAGACTCCGGCGGGTCACATGACTCCAGTCTAGCTCGCATTGCGGCTCCCGCCCGGGCGAGTTCTCGCCCCCGCGCGGCCGTTGCCGAGGAGACGGCGCATGTCCCGCCGCGCGTTGCCCCCTCTGCAGTACCCCCGCCCCTCTTCTCCCACCACAATGAGATCCTAAGATGGCGGTGGCTGCGGCGGTTGGCGCTGCGTAGCTGAGGTCGAAAAGGCGGCCACTGGGGCCGAGGCAGCCAGGAAACGTGTGGGCCTCTCTGCTGCGGTCTCCGAGGGCCGACCGCTGCCGGCGGCGGGTCGTGGGGGCTGACTGTCGCTCTGCCTTTGACAGGAGAGGCTGCTTCTTGTAGAGGTAATGCCTGCGCGTCCCCAGCCCTTGGCAACCTTAAGTGATACATATTTTTAATCCTAATTAGGAAACAGCTTTGAAGTGTGGAGCGGGAAAGGAGCAGTTTCTGAGCTGCAAAAACTAGTTTCTAAACAGGTAATTTGACATTATTATCTGTATTATCCTTTAGATAAAATTATCTCAACCTCTCCTCTTTCAGCTAGCACCCTTTCAACCTGTACAATTCCACAGCTAGTGGAAATCCAAAGTCTTCTGCAAGATTATGCAGAAATCTTACTTTCTGATGATCATCTCTGCCTTTGAACCTCTACTTCCACCATTGCTGCTGCTTTTTCTCATCTCTTTGACCCAGGTAGGAAATTCAGTCCCTTTCTTGATTTTCACTAAAACCAAAATTTTCTTCTTGTTTCTTGCAGAGCAGTTCTCCCGTCTTTGACTCTTTGGCATACAACTAATGCCTGTGTTTTCAGGGTATCATCTTCATCCCAAGTCCATTGTCAGAACAGAGATACTTTCTTTCCTGGGAGAAGTTCTGGGTCTAGCTGTTTATGACACTTTTCCTACTTTATTGTTCTACCCTTTGGAACTGTGTTGAATTAAGTAAGTAATCTTCAAGCATGCAGACTGGTGCTTTATAAAGCTCAGTTCTTAACTTGTTTCGCAGAGAGTTAATTGTTAAATCCAGTATGGCCACAGGAGGAGGTCCCTTTGAAGATGGCATGAATGATCAGGATTTACCAAACTGGAGTAATGAGAATGTTGATGACAGGCTCAACAATATGGTATGATTCCTTACTCTTCATGGTGTGTTGTTCCATGTTAATTTTTGCTTTTACTTTTTTAAAGGATTGGGGTGCCCAACAGAAGAAAGCAAATAGATCATCAGAAAAGAATAAGAAAAAGTTTGGTGTAGAAAGTGATAAAAGAGTAACCAATGATATTTCTCCGGAGTCGTCACCAGGAGTTGGAAGGCGAAGAACAAAGACTCCACATACGTTCCCACACAGTAGATACATGAGTCAGATGTCTGTCCCAGAGCAGGCAGAATTAGAGAAACTGAAACAGCGGATAAACTTCAGTGATTTAGATCAGGTTTGTGAATTATTTTTAAAAATGAAGCTATTTTTGTGTGATTTGATTTCTTTTTCATATATAGAGAAGCATTGGAAGTGATTCCCAAGGTAGAGCAACAGCTGCTAACAACAAACGTCAGCTTAGTGAAAACCGAAAGCCCTTCAACTTTTTGCCTATGCAGATTAATACTAACAAGAGCAAAGATGCATCTACAAACCCCCCAAACAGAGAAACGATTGGATCAGCACAGTGTAAAGAGTTGTTTGCTTCTGCTTTAAGTAATGACCTCTTGCAAAACTGTCAGGTGTCTGAAGAAGATGGGAGGGGAGAACCTGCAATGGAGAGCAGCCAGGTGATAACGTTTGTTTCTTTTGCTCATTCTTTTGCTTTTTTTAAAAAAAATATTTCCCCTGCAGATTGTAAGCAGGCTTGTTCAAATTCGCGATTATATTACTAAAGCTAGTTCCATGCGGGAAGATCTTGTAGAGAAAAATGAGAGATCTGCTAATGTTGAGCGCCTTACTCATCTAATAGATCACCTTAAAGAACAAGAGAAGTCATATATGAAATTTCTTAAAAAAATCCTTGTAAGTATTCGACTTTTAAAATAACATATTATGTTGTATGATTTATACCGCTAAAATATTTCAGGCTAGAGAAAATGAGGAGGAGGATGTTCGGACTATAGATTCAGCTGTGGGATCTGGTTCTGTAGCTGAGAGCACATCGCTAAACATAGATGTGCAGTCTGAGGCTTCAGATACCACGGTAAGCGGCTTTTTGGTAATTAAAGTGCTGGACAGATACAAGTATTGTTGGTCTTATTTTCCAGGCCAGAGATCCTCAGCAGGAGCCTATGGAAGAGATAGAAAATTTGAAGAAACAACATGATTTATTAAAAAGAATGTTACAACAGCAGGAGCAACTAAGAGCTCTACAGGGACGGCAGGCTGCACTTCTAGCTCTGCAACATAAAGCAGAGCAAGCTATTGCAGTGATGGATGATTCTGGTATGTCACAGTCTGAGAATATTCTTTTTGTAACATTAATCAGTAGTTACTAATTTCTTTCCAGTTGTTGCAGAAACTGCAGGTAGCTTATCTGGCGTCAGTATCACATCTGAACTAAATGAAGAATTGAATGACTTAATTCAGCGTTTTCATAATCAGCTTCGTGATTCTCAGGTAACCTAGATGTTTTAGTATAGTTGAGTTTAATTCTTCTTTTTTGTTGTTTTTTTTTAATAAGCCTCCAGCTGTTCCAGACAATAGAAGACAGGCAGAAAGTCTTTCATTAACTAGGGAGGTTTCCCAGAGCAGGAAACCATCAGCTTCAGAACGTTTACCTGATGAGAAAGTCGAACTTTTTAGCAAAATGAGAGTGCTACAGGAAAAGAAACAAAAAATGGACAAATTGCTTGGAGAACTTCATACACTTCGAGATCAGCATCTTAACAATTCATCATGTGAGTAAATCTGGTTCAGCAGTATTGGGTATAAAAAAATTTTTTGTTGTTGTGCCTTCTTCAGCCTCTCCACAAAGGAGTGTCGATCAGAGAAGTACTTCAGCTCCCTCTGCTTCTGTAGGCTTGGCACCGGTTGTCAATGGAGAATCCAATAGCCTCACATCATCTGTTCCTTATCCTACTGCTTCTCTAGTATCTCAGAATGAGAGTGAAAACGAAGGCCACCTCAATCCATCTGAAAAACTCCAGTAAAACATTTATAATCATTGTTTACATGAAGTAAATCGTATACATAAATTTTTTGTTTATCAGGAAGTTAAATGAAGTTCGAAAGAGATTGAATGAGCTAAGAGAATTAGTTCATTATTATGAACAAACGTCAGACATGATGACAGATGCTGTGAATGAAAACAGGAAAGATGAAGAAACTGAAGAGTCAGAATATGATTCTGAGCATGAAAATTCCGAGCCTGTTACTAACATTCGGTAAGAACTTTTCTGGGGATGTTTTTCCAGCATAAATGACTTCAGGCTGTTTTCTTTCTTCTAGAAATCCACAAGTAGCTTCCACTTGGAATGAAGTAAATAGTCATAGTAATGCACAGTGTGTTTCTAATAATAGAGATGGGCGAACAGTTAATTCTAATTGTGAAATTAACAACAGATCTGCTGCCAACATAAGGGCTCTAAACATGCCTCCTTCTTTAGGTATGACTGACTGTATTTACATATAATTTTGCTTACTGGTTTTAATTATACATGTTTTCAGCAGATTGTCGATATAATAGAGAAGGGGAACAGGAGATTCATGTTGCACAAGGTGAAGATGATGAGGAGGAGGAGGAAGAAGCAGAAGAGGAGGGAGTCAGTGGAGCTTCATTATCTAGTCACAGGAGCAGTCTGGTTGATGAGCATCCAGAAGATGCTGAATTTGAACAGAAGATCAACCGACTTATGGCTGCAAAACAGAAACTTAGACAGTTACAAGATCTTGTTGCTATGGTACAGGTAAATATTGCTTGGTCTTTTAAAAACCTATTAAGATTGTTTTAATGTAATGATGCTCTTTCAGGATGATGATGCAGCTCAAGGAGTTATCTCTGCCAGTGCATCAAATTTGGATGATTTCTACCCAGCAGAAGAAGACACCAAGCAAAATTCAAATAACACTAGAGGAAATGCCAATAAAACACAGAAAGATACTGGAGTAAATGAAAAGGCAAGGTATGTTAAGCTTTTGGCCTTCATTTAATATAAGTCCATAAATATAATGTCAATTTAATTGTAGAGAGAAATTTTATGAGGCTAAACTACAGCAGCAACAGAGAGAGCTAAAACAATTGCAGGAAGAAAGAAAGAAACTGATTGACATTCAGGAGAAAATTCAAGCATTGCAAACGGCATGCCCTGACTTACAGGTAATTATGAAATTTATTTCTAATTGTCTGAACCTCATAACGTTTTTTGTGAATTCCTTTTTAGCTGTCAGCTGCTAGTGTGGGTAACTGTCCCACCAAAAAATATATGCCAGCTGTTACTTCAACCCCAACTGTTAATCAACACGAGACCAGTACAAGCAAATCTGTTTTTGAGCCTGAAGATTCTTCAATAGTAGATAATGAGGTATTGTAAATTGTACTCTCTTGTTCCTGAGTTTTATTTAACTCTGGTTTCTTAAAAAAAATAGTTGTGGTCAGAAATGAGAAGACATGAAATGTTGAGGGAGGAGCTGCGACAGAGAAGAAAGCAGCTTGAAGCTCTGATGGCTGAACATCAGAGGAGGCAAGGTCTAGCTGAAACTGCATCTCCAGTGGCTGTGTCATTGAGAAGTGATGGATCTGAGAACCTATGTACTCCTCAGCAAAGTAGAACAGAAAAGTAAGAGAGCTGCATAAATCACTTTTCTAAAAATGACATCTGTTTTATGTCTCTTAATCACTAGAACGATGGCAACTTGGGGAGGGTCTACCCAGTGTGCACTAGATGAAGAAGGAGATGAAGACGGTTACCTTTCTGAAGGAATTGTTCGGACAGATGAAGAGGAGGAAGAAGAGCAAGATGCCAGTTCCAATGATAACTTTTCTGTGTGTCCTTCTAACAGTGTGAATCATAACTCCTACAATGGAAAGGAAACTAAAAATAGGTTAGTTTCAGTATTTTAATTTTGTGCTTAATATGATGACTTAATGCTTTCAATCTTGTGTTAGGTGGAAGAACAATTGCCCTTTTTCGGCAGATGAAAATTATCGTCCTTTAGCCAAGACAAGGCAACAGAATATCAGCATGCAACGGCAAGAAAACCTTCGTTGGGTGTCAGAGCTCTCTTACGTAGAAGAGAAAGAACAATGGCAAGAACAAATCAATCAGCTAAAGAAACAGCTTGATTTTAGTGTCAGTATTTGTCAGACTTTGATGCAAGACCAGCAGGTAAAATTTGCTATGAAAGTATATTTTTCGTCAGTAACTATTAACAAACATTTTCTTTCAATAGACTCTATCTTGTCTGCTACAAACTCTTCTCACGGGTCCTTACAGTGTTATGCCCAGCAATGTTGCATCTCCTCAAGTACACTTCATAATGCACCAGTTGAACCAGTGCTATACTCAGCTAACATGGCAACAGAATAATGTTCAGAGGTAATCTGTTTCTTAGAAGTATTGAGACTGTAGATTCTTAGATTACTGACTTAAATCTTTGTAGGTTGAAACAAATGCTAAATGAACTTATGCGCCAGCAAAATCAGCATCCAGAAAAACCTGGAGGCAAGGAAAGAGGCAGTAGTGCATCGCACCCTCCTTCTCCCAGTTTATTTTGTCCTTTCAGCTTTCCAACACAGCCTGTAAATCTCTTCAATATACCTGGATTTACTAACTTTTCATCATTTGCACCAGGTAGGTGACTTAACCTAAAGAGAAAATAAATATTTTTCTCTTACCCATTGCTTTTACTGATTAGGTATGAATTTCAGCCCTTTATTTCCTTCTAATTTTGGAGATTTTTCTCAGAATATCTCTACACCCAGTGAACAGCAGCAACCCTTAGCCCAGAATTCTTCAGGAAAAACAGAATATATGGCTTTTCCAAAACCTTTTGAAAGCAGTTCCTCTATTGGAGCAGAGAAACCAAGGTACTGATTGTAAACAGTCTTTTATTGCTTAATTAACTTATAAAAACTTGTTTTCATTGGTAAGGAATAAAAAACTGCCTGAAGAGGAGGTGGAAAGCAGTAGGACACCATGGTTATATGAACAAGAAGGTGAAGTAGAGAAACCATTTATCAAGACTGGATTTTCAGTGTCTGTAGAAAAATCTACAAGTAGTAACCGCAAAAATCAATTAGATACAAACGGAAGAAGACGCCAGTTTGATGAAGAATCACTGGAAAGCTTTAGCAGTATGCCTGATCCAGTAGATCCAACAACAGTGACTAAAACATTCAAGACAAGAAAAGCGTCTGCACAGGCCAGCCTGGCATCTAAAGATAAAACTCCCAAGTCAAAAAGTAAGAAGAGGAATTCTACTCAGCTGAAAAGCAGAGTTAAAAACATCAGTAAGTGTTGAAATTTGTTGAATGTTGATCAGACTGATAACAGTTGTCACTTTTTTTACTCAAGGGTATGAAAGTGCCAGTATGTCTAGCACATGTGAACCTTGCAAAAGTAGGAACAGACATTCAGCCCAGACTGAAGAGCCTGTTCAAGCAAAAGTATTCAGCAGAAAGAATCATGAGCAACTGGAAAAAATAATAAAATGTAATAGGTCTACAGAAATATCTTCAGGTATGTTCTTTTTTGGTTTGCATTAATATAAGATATTAACTTTCTGGTCTTTTATGTATTCCAGAAACTGGGAGTGATTTTTCCATGTTTGAAGCTTTGCGAGATACTATTTATTCTGAAGTAGCTACATTAATTTCTCAAAATGAATCTCGTCCACATTTTCTTATTGAACTCTTCCATGAGCTGCAGCTACTAAACACAGACTACTTGAGACAGAGGGCTTTATATGCATTGCAGGTATCTGGTACCTAACATAATTTTTCCTACCCTATATAAATGATGATCTTATTTTCTTATTTAGGACATAGTATCCAGACATATTTCTGAGAGCCATGAAAAAGGAGAAAATGTAAAGTCAGTAAACTCTGGTACTTGGATAGCATCAAACTCAGAACTTACTCCTAGTGAGAGCCTTGCTACTACTGATGATGTAAGCTGATAATGATTAGTGAATTGTAGATATAGTGATTTTTGTTTGTTTTACTGTAACTTAGGAAACTTTTGAGAAGAACTTTGAAAGAGAAACCCATAAAATAAGTGAGCAAAATGATGCTGATAATGCTAGTGTCCTGTCTGTATCATCAAATTTTGAGCCTTTTGCAACAGATGATCTAGGTAAGCAGAATTGTTTATAATCTTAGAAACAAATACTCAAAAAATATTTTTGTTCCAAATGTAGGTAACACCGTGATTCACTTAGATCAAGCATTAGCCAGAATGAGAGAATATGAGCGTATGAAGACTGAGGCTGAAAGTAACTCAAATATGAGATGCACCTGCAGGATTATTGAGGATGGAGATGGTGCTGGTGCAGGTACTACAGTTAATAATTTAGAAGGTATATATTTTTGTTTTCGGTAGGTTTTTGGATTAGGCTAATGTATTTTCTTTTTAAAAATTAGAAACTCCCGTTATTGAAAATCGTAGTTCACAACAACCTGTAAGTGAAGTTTCTACCATCCCATGTCCTAGAATTGATACTCAGCAGCTGGACCGGCAAATTAAAGCAATTATGAAAGAAGTCATTCCTTTTTTGAAGGTAAGCAATTATTTTAAAAAATAAACGAAACCTTTATATTCTAACCAACTAGGATTTTTCTCAGGAGCACATGGATGAAGTATGCTCCTCGCAGCTTCTAACTTCAGTAAGGCGCATGGTTTTGACCCTTACCCAGCAAAATGATGAGAGCAAAGAGTTTGTAAAGTTCTTTCATAAACAACTTGGAAGTATATTACAGGTAAGAGTTTATACTTGTATGATTTACCAATACTTTAAAAATTATTTGGTTTATCTTTGAATAGGATTCACTGGCAAAATTTGCTGGCAGAAAACTGAAAGACTGTGGAGAAGATCTTCTTGTAGAGATATCTGAAGTGTTGTTCAATGAATTGGCTTTCTTTAAGCTTATGCAAGATTTGGATAATAATAGTATAACTGTTAAACAGAGATGCAAAAGGAAAATAGAAGCAACTGGAGTGATACAATCTTGTGCCAAAGAGGTAAATAACGTTCATTTTGATTTTTAGGATAAGCTAAATTCTGTGTAATTGATTTGTTTTAAAGGCTAAAAGGATTCTTGAAGATCATGGCTCACCTGCTGGAGAGATTGATGATGAAGACAAAGTATGTGCTAATTAATTTTTGCCTAAAAATATGGAATTAATTACTCAAATATTTTTGTGTCTAGGACAAGGATGAAACTGAAACAGTTAAGCAGACTCAAACATCTGAGGTGTATGATGGTCCCAAAAATGTAAGATCTGATATTTCTGATCAAGAGGAAGATGAAGAAAGTGAAGGATGTCCAGTGTCTATTAGTAAGTTTAAAGGCTCTGTACTATCTTTATACATTTACTAAAAATTGTGTATTAATCAACTTAGATTTGTCTAAAGCTGAAACTCAGGCTTTAACTAATTATGGAAGTGGAGAAGATGAAAATGAGGATGAAGAAATGGAAGAATTTGAAGAAGGCCCTGTGGATGTCCAGACTTCCCTCCAGGCTAACACTGAAGCTACTGAAGAAAATGAACATGATGAACAGGTATTCCCGTATTGACTGACACACTTCCATCAGGCCCTGCTATTAAAACATTTTTCCCTTCTAGGTCCTACAACGTGACTTTAAAAAGACAGCAGAAAGCAAAAATGTCCCATTGGAACGAGAAGCCACTAGTAAAAGTAAGAAATCTAAATAAGTCTTTGATTTTAAGACACTAATGTTAAGACTTTCTTTTGATGACAGATGACCAAAATAACTGTCCTGTGAAACCCTGTTACCTCAATATCTTGGAAGATGAGCAACCTTTAAATAGTGCTGCCCATAAGGAGTCACCTCCTACTGTTGATTCAACTCAACAGCCTAACCCTTTGCCGTTACGTTTACCTGAAATGGAACCCTTAGTGCCTAGAGTCAAAGAAGTTAAATCTGCTCAGGAAACTCCTGAAAGCTCTCTGGCTGGAAGTCCTGATACTGAATCTCCAGTGTTAGTGAATGACTATGTATGTATCATTTACATTTCCAAATATTTTTAAGTATGTATTTTTTTTTTTCATTACATTACAGGAAGCAGAATCTGGTAATATAAGTCAAAAGTCTGATGAAGAAGATTTTGTAAAAGTTGAAGATTTACCACTGAAACTGACAATATATTCAGAGGTATTTAGCTGTCTTTAATTAAACTTGTCTTTAATGATTTGTATTTTTAATTTTCATTCCAAAGGCAGATCTAAGAAAGAAAATGGTAGAAGAAGAACAGAAAAACCATTTATCTGGTGAAATATGTGAAATGCAGACCGAAGAATTAGCTGGAAATTCTGAGACACTAAAAGAACCTGGTAAGAGTTATCAATTTAAATCTTGCCATATTAATTTATAAAGCATTTTTATTCTGTTTTTCAGAAACGGTGGGAGCCCAGAGTATATGAGATGTCTTCAGAGGCTCATCTAACTCTGTCCTTACATACTCAATGCATATATGAAAACAATACTAAATAAACATCTGATCTGTATAAAAATGTAAATTAGTTTGACACTGCTTTTTTGATAGGTGTGGTCATTTCTCCCCATGGTAGTTTAAAACATCAGAAACTGAATTCTGGACAGATTTAAGCCTTGACACACTGTGTTTTTTTTTTTTTCCCCCTTCTTTTTTGGGTCTTCATTTTTTTCCCCATTGTGATGTTTGGTAACGAATTTAAAATGTAGTTTTAAATAAAGTTTGGACTTATCTATAAAGTATCTTTTTTGGAAATTATATTGAATTCTATACAGCAAGTCAATGTTTTATATAACTTTAGGCTGCTCAGAGAAGAGCAATGGTTAAGAGTTAGTTAGAGAAATATATTATTTGTTATAAAGCCCATCCATTAGGCCAGTCTTCCAACTAATGCCAGTGTTGCTGCTGTTGGGTCTGATGTTCTTCTTTTAGATACCTGCAGGTCCTATTCCTGTGCAAGAATAGGGCAGATTATCAAGATATCCAGGATACCTATGAAGTTATTATAGAATATTTATTAATCCATTGAAATTGGATAATAAGTTTAGAACATAGGTTCTCAGTATCTAGAACTTACATCATTATCATCTGTTTGTTAGGATTTGAAATTCTGGAAAATATTTATCTACATCGCCTCAGACTAAAAGTAAAAAAAATAAGCTTTATATAATTAGGGAGATTTCTGCACAGAGAAGTAACATTGTGGTTAATTTTAAATGAAAAACTTAACTTTTTCAAGTGGGGATAAATAATACAACTAAATTTCTGTAATAGTAAGATTCTGTATGCCTTCAGATAAACTTGCCTATTGAGATGGTAATTTAAAGCCAAAGCATAGCAGTTTCTTTTGTGTGTAGTGAGGTTGAAGCAGATTTGCAGGTGAAGTATTGAAAGTTTATGTGACTTTAAGTCAGCTTTTGAAAAGTGATTGATTTGCTTTTTATCCCAAACTGTCCATATACCCAGTAAGGCTTCAAAAAACCAGTCAACAATGAGTAAGTCAATCTTATAGATTCTTCTTCCTCGAATAAAATACAAAGAATTAGTTCCAATAAGTATTTTAACTTTGTTAACAACTGAAATACCCCATAAAAAAAGAACTTGTTGAGAGTATTTCTTTAAAATGGTTACTTGCTGCCCAGGCACCATGGCTCACTCCTGTAATCCCAGCACCTTGGGAGGCCGAGGCGGGCAGATCACGAGGTCAAGAGATTGAGACCATCCTGCCCAACATGGGGGAAACCCCGTCTCTACTAAAAATAAAAAAATTAGCTGGGAGAGGTGGCACGTGCCTGTAGTCCTAGCTACTTGGGAGGCTAAGGCAGGAGAATAGCCTGAACCCGGGAGGTGGAGGTTGCAGGTTGCAGTGAGCCGAGATCATGCCACTGCACTCCAGCCTGGCAACAGAGCGAGACTCTGTCTCAAAAAAAAAAAAAAAAAAAAAAAAAAGTTAACTTGCTGTATACCTCAGTGTAATGTCCATTCAAGGAGTATTAAATGAGGATTTCCCTGCGAGGACATTTACTGTATTGCTACTTAAATTATGGAAGACAATATATCTTCAACTTTAATAAAACCTATTCAGAAAATTACCAATTCAGAATTCGGAGTTCTTATCCAGGTGCTCTAACTAACTTCAGGGAAATTGGAACAATAAGTTATGTTACATGCACACTCAAATTCTTTATTTTCTCCACTTTAAGCAGGAAAGGGTAAAAACTGTTTTGGTACTCAAGCCCAGCCTTACATACTGTGTTTCTCTCTCTGTCTGCATGCATATTAAAGTGGAAAAATTGTATTTATATCTTAGTTATTACCATAGTACCTATGAACCTTATCAAAATTGCTTATTTGACTGGTGTTACAGCTGCTATTAATCTAAGTCTATTGTTTTTCTATTTTAGTAGATAATTTAGTTTTAAAATACGTAGGGTTTGAGAGCAGATATATTTATTTAATCTGTTTTCTCTAGTAACTATTGCTGAAGGGTTAGGCATTCAGTATTCCTATTTGTCCTAATTTTGAAGTTAAAAATTTTGGTTACAGATAGATAGAGGGAGAAAAGTTCAAAATGAGTGAGAGAGAACTTTATGCAGGTTGAGATAATGCCTAAAATAATGAGCTGGCCAGACTGTGGAGGTACTCTTTGTATTTTGTAACATTGACTTTGGGTAAATGCTTTTTCACTGTTAATAAATATATATCCTGTATACAACCCTGAATTGTATTTTCTTTTAAATTCACATG